ACCTCATGATCCACCCGCCTCGGCCTCCCCAAGTGCTGGGATTACAGGTGACAGACACCGCGCCCAGCCAGTTTTACAGCTTTTTATAAAGATAAACATACTTATATGATGCAGCAATTCAATTTCTGGGAATTTATCCAAGAGAAAACTTGCTCACACAAAAATGCCTGTGTACAGCAGTTTCATACATAACAGTCCCACCCTAGAAACAAAAGTCCATCAACTAGTGATCAAAGAGATAATTTCTGGTATAACATGCAATAGGAATACTACTAAGAAATAAAAGGGAATGAACTACTTACCTGCACAACAACTTGAGTGAATCTCAAAAGTATTATAAATGAAATAAGCAAGAGACAAGACACTACATATTATATGATACCATTTATATAAAATTCTATGAAAGGGGCTGGCCGTGGTGGCTCATGCCTGTAATCCCAGTACTTTGGGTGACTGAAGCCAGAAGATCACTTAAGCCCAGGAGTTCAAGACCAGTCTGGGCAATATAATGAGACCTAGTCTCTACAAAAAATAAAATTAGCAGGGCATGATGGTGCGCGACTGTAGTCCCAGCTACTTGGGTGGGTAGGGCAGGAGGATTGCTTGAGCCAAGGAGGTCAAAGTTGCAATGGGCCAAGTTTTCCCCACTGCACTCCAGCCTGGGCAACACAGTGAGACCCTGCCTCAAAAAAAAAAAATTCCATGAAAGGAAAAACTATGTTGATATAAAGCAAAGTAATGCTTGCCAGGGTCCAGGGTCAGAAAAGATAGTGATTACACAAGGAAAAAAAGAAAGATGATGGAAATGTTCCATAGCACGGTTGTTGTGGTGTTTACATGATTGACTTTACGATCCTTTTGTTATGGATGAGTTAATTTTTAAATTCCTTCCTTAAACTAACAAGTCTGCCTACTTTTATCTTTGATCTAAAATTAGTACTGATGTTTTCCATTTGGATTGGTTAAGTCTCTTTTGACTGAAGCTTGCTCAGTGCCTAAATAAGTGATGTACATGAAAAGCTTTCTAGTCCTCTCCTACTGATCTCCATCGGTTAGCGCCTTGCCATGATTAATCCAGAGCTGCGGGATGGCAGAGCTGATGGCTTCATACATCGGATAGGTAAGTTTTATAGAGTGAATGAGAAGGAAGTAAATTGTAAAATATGTGTTGATTTAATTTGCAGTTCCCAAGTTGATACAAAACTGGAAGATTGGCCTTATGTGCTTCCTGAGTATTATTATTACTACAGTTTGCATTATTATGATAGGTGAGTGGTTTAATTCATACACTTTCTATGGTTTTATCTGATCATTTCTTTCTTTTTTTTTCAGCCACATGGTCCAAGCATGCTAAACCTGTGGCATGTTCAGGGGACTGGCTTGGAGTGAGAGATAAGTGTTTCTATTTTTCTGATGATACCAGAAATTGGACAGCCAGTAAAATATTTTGTAGTTTGCAGAAAGCAGAACTTGCTCAGATTGATACACAAGAAGACATGGTAAGAAAACAGAAAAGTCTTCAGTAATTTCAAGTAATCGCTGATTCCCTTTGTTTTGTGAAAGGAATTTTTGAAGAGGTACGCAGGAACTGATATGCACTGGATTGGACTAAGCAGGAAACAAGGAGATTCTTGGAAATGGACAAATGGCACCACATTCAATGGTTGGTGAGTTTCCAATGTATTAGCAATGTTCTTATAAAATAATTTTCTTTCTTTTTCTTCCCTGTAGATATTTCTGCTGTTCAAGCAAATATGGAAAGACTTCTACTTAATTGAAAATCGTCAAAATACATTTCTGCAATTTTATGAGAAAATATCAATCAAGGGTATATGGATCTGTAGTTAACAAGTGCTCTTTCCATACATGCCAGGGAGGGAGACTTTAAACTTCTTGCCAAATAAGATTTATAAAAAACTGAACAATAGACCAAAAATTAATATTTTCATGTAAGCCATGATTTACATACTATATCAAGCCAGGTGAACAGAGAGCTGAGTACATGAAGTGCAGTATGCTGGCCTATCCTAGCACTGCTTGGCTAGATGCCATTGGCTTACACAGGGCTATATGAAGAAATTGTCTTACAAAATCTGCTGGTGCTACTATTGCAAGAACACTAATTGTATTATTTTATGTGCTTCATGAGAACTCAGGAAAATATTTTTTCTGATTTAGGATCAAGATTAATTATATCAATCTTAAGGAATAGGTGTAACTTTATCTTATACACAATGTGAACTGAACAACTGGTAAGAATTCCCTTAGGTCAGTAATAACAAGGAAGCTTGGAAGCAAATGTATAGCAAGCACAAACATGCCTACAGTAATTTTTCTGGCCCAATTTATTTTCCCAGCCCTATCCTTCCTTCATTCATAATTTAAATGGATATTATCTTATATTTTATGTATCAATACTCAGATTTTAAGTCTCTGTACACATTTGTATATTAAAAAGTAGTTTATAGATTAAAAAATAGTAAATTTAGTTTAACATCCACATAAAAGCATCATCAGGTAGATTTTTCTTATTATATATCAAAGTATTGAGATTTAAGAAGGCTAAAAGCTTCTGCCCAGAGCCATACATTTAGTCTGTGGGCTTTAGGGTCTGAATAATTTTTTTTGTTTTTTTATATATGGAGTCTTGCTCTGTCACTCAGGCTGGAGTGCAGTGGCATGATCTCAGCTGACTGCAACCTCCGTCTCCCGGGTTCAAGCGATTCTCCTGCCTCAGCCTCCCAAGTAGTTGGGATTACAGGCACACGCCACCATACCCAGCTAATTTTTTTTGTATTTTTAGTAGAGACGGGGTTTCACCATGTTGGCCAGGCTGGTCTCGAATTCCTGACCTCAGGTGACCCGCCCACCTCTGCATCCCAAAGTGCTGGGATTACAGGCATGAGCCACCGTGCCTGGTCTGCCTCAGTCAATTTAACACCAATGGTACTAGTTTTTGCTGCATGGAAGTAAGTTACTATTGAAAAAGTAAACATTTGTTTCATGATATTGAAACACAAAAAAGATCTGAGTCTTCAGATAATAACAAAAGTGTCATTTTGTGGGGGCAGGGGGTGCAGGGGAAGTTTGCATTTGCTAGATATAAAATGAGATTGTACACGAGAATGTTCAATACATATGGCAGAACTGCCACTGCGACTGGTAATTCTGAATTTCTGGCCTATGTCATCTTAACTTAGGTCTTGGCTATTTCAACAAGATTGTTTTCAAAATTCCTGAAAAAGCAAACAAAGCCAACCACAGAGCAGCCCTAAGGAGCAAAGATTAATGTTTTTTTGTTTTTTTTTCTCTCTTCTCGCATTCCCAGTAGATTGTTCTACCAATCCTATAGGGCTTTTACGAAGATTAAAAATATTATATATGTATAAGCATAAATATATATATAAGCATATATATACGCTTTAAGTTTATATAAACTTTAAGTTTTGTAGGAGGAAGTTTCTGTAAAAACACAATTTTTCAGCCTTTTCTTCGAAAGTGATGTTCTTATGCTACAACACACAGGATTACACATCGTCATATTCGCATTTCTCTTACCTCATGGCTCTGAAAATGCAGACTTTTTATTGTTGATGCTTTCATGAATCTAAATAATCTAACAGACAATTTATGACCATTTTTATATTCCTTATTATGATCAATGTTAAGATGTTAAAAATATTCTAAGATAATTCTCTTCCTAGAAGAATAATGAAATTTTAAATGCGGTGATGGGGAGCAGTATTCCTACCTTTAGATTTCTGCTTCGATTTACAACGATTCTTGAAACTCAGCGTCATATACCCATCTTCATTCTCCATCTCTTCAAATGTCTAATGTCTTATTATCCAGAAAATAGTACAAAGAAAATGGAAACTAATCTCAACCTTGGATATGTCTCTTTGGCACAAGGTACTAAAAGAAAACTAAAAGGAAGGCCAAAAATAGTCAAAATTTACTCAGACACAGATGTCTAAAACCACACAGGATGTGTTGGTAAATGAAAATGGATATAAGCTTGTTAATATCTGGCTACAATTCTGTGAATTTCAAGGTAAAGGTAGCTAGTGTGTTCCACTGTTTTCAACAAATGGACTTGTGTGTTCCTGCCACTTGTGTGCGGTGTATTAGAAACATAATTCCTTCCTTCATGTCTTTTATAATAAAGTAAGAGAAAAAATAAAATAAAACAAATAATCTCTAAACAAACAGAACAAATGTCTAGGTAAATAAAAATTCAAATTAAAAAAGTTAAAATAGCAATTTTGTTATTTGGGACATATTTGACTAGTAGAGTCCAAATAACGATGGTTAGATGGGACAAAAATAGGAAAATAAAAGATCAGCAAGTCTCAAGTTAGTGAAAATCGGAATCACTTGCAAAGAATTTAACTTTTTAAACTTTTTTGTTTGTTTGTTTGTTTTTCAGAAAACGCCAGGCAGATTTTCCTTCAGTAGGTGTGGCAGTTTATTTTGTGTCAACTTGGCTGAGTCACAGAGAGTCCAGATAGTTGATCAGACATCATTCTGCTTATTTCTGTGAGGGTGTTTTTGGATGGGATTCATATTTAAATAGGTGACCTTTGAGTAAGGCAGATTTGCCTCCTCTGTAATGTGACTGGGCCTTATTGAGTCAGTTGGAGCCTTGAATAGAACAAAAAGACTTGTCTTCCCTGAGTGAGAGAGAATTCTCCAGCAATGGCCTTCAGACTATCTGCAGCATTAGCTCCTCCTGATTCTACAGACGGTGGACTTTGCATTTGAATTGAGCCTTCCTAGGTACCCAGTCTGTCCATGCTCATTTGCAGAATTTTGACTTACCAGCCTCCATAATCACATTCCTTATTTTATATATATTTCACTTAACACGCACACACACACACACACACACACACATGCTAATGGTTCTGTTTCTGCTACGTGGCCACTCAATATCAATCCATTGATTTAACACCGAGTGTCTGGGGAAGGTGGCTGACTGTTTCCCACAGCACATGTTGTGTTCACCTGATTATTGAGTCTCCTCCTCAACACTGGATGTCACTTGTGAGTATTTACATGGGAATGAATATTTACACACGCCGCGTCCATTCTGCATGATCTCTATATGTACCTCTTAGCTTCTCATTCATTTTTCTATTTTGTTCTTTTTGAGTTTCCGACAAGTCATCTCACCTATTAGTTTCTGATAAGATGATTTAGATGTATTTCTCTGAGTGCTTATCCTTCCTGTTAGGTTCACAACCAGACATATTGTCCAAACTTCTGTTCAGTGGGAAGACTTACCTTCACTTCTGTCTTTCACAGTCTTCTCCTGAATGGGACTGTAGTGTGGCATCTATTCCAGCTGCCGTATTTTACATAACCACTGATAAACTTATTTTTTTCAACTACTTCAGTGTAAGATCGTACAGAACCCTCTTTTCCATCCCCAACCCGGGTCATAGGTATGGTTGAGGTGGAGATAGCAAAGGAATGCGAACATGTGCCATCGGAGTCTGAGCCATCTGCTCATGCAGTTTACTGTGCTTCTTTGGAACTGTTCAGGCCTTGCCTCCAAAATGGCACAATTATGTTTGTGATAAAATGCTTCTGTGCACTTCTAAACATAGGGTTCATTGGGTCAAAGTGGTCAAGTTGGATCAAGTTAATGGTGGTGAACATATGTCTTATAAAAATATGTAGTAGGTTTACTGCCTACTTTTCACCAGGAACAGTTGGCATGATAGCATCAATGTAATGAATCTATTGTGTGCAACCAGTTCTGAGGTATAACATATTGGGAGCTATATCAAGATGATTTAGTTCCCTCTGGGCCATCTTATAACAGAGATCAGGAGAGCTGACATACACCTGGGCAAGGCAGCAAAGAAATACTTGTTATTTCTGTTTGTAAATACAAGCCGGAAACCATCACAGGTTCTCAGCTTTTTCCCAGTGTATAGTCATTCAAGAAAATGACTGAAGTTTCCTCCGGTTTAGGTGTTGGGGAATAAATATCATAATTACACCTGTGGCCATGTTACAATGTCCTTCACCAAGAGACCAAACCTACCTCCTCCCCAGTTGAGTGGTTCCTGGTCTGCGAAGAGCTTTGCCTACTAACTATATGGAAGTCTGGGGATTGGGTAAGACACAATGAATCTCCTCTCTGAAAATACGGGCTAAGTTTCTGGGCAACATACATGTAATTTTCCTTAGCATATCAAGCAGCTCCTTAGTGAAATATCCTTTTTTGTTTGTTTTTCTTTTCTTTTCTTTTTTTTTCATTTCCCAAAACTTAAAATCAGCTAATCATTGTCACAGATTTCTGTGGATGAAAACTCTGATTACTAATCATTCCCTCTGGCTTATTGTGGCAACTGCAACCCCTTGACCTCTAGAATCAAATTATTGCCGTTGATATCAGAAAGCCTGATTCCGCTGTAGCATCTCCCAATACATCTATAGTCAACAGTGAACAGTTGCCACAGCAGGTCGTCACCAGGTTCCCTCACAAAAGCATTCTCCATCCCCCCATCCTCCTAAAAAATCGGTTCACAAAACTGACCTTGAAGAGAGGAAATCAAAGCCTGGAGGAGGCTGTAGAAAGGAGAGAGAAGGTGGTCAATGACTGCCTAGCCTCCTCACTGTATAAAAGGTAGCAACTTTAAAACTGTTCCCCCACCCTCCATCCTGGGCGCCAGACCCCTCAGTTCTACCCAAGGGCCATCAAGTACCTTCAGAAACTTCTCTTCCCTTTACCTTCTATGCCTGGGCCAATTCTCTCAGTATGGGTCTAACAGATTTGGTGGGATTGAATGCTGAAATATTTTAGAGTATCAAAACTTGAAGATGTCTAAAATTTGTATCTTAATGTTTTTCCCAAACTATAGATTTATTCAGTGTTCTCTATATAGTTAGTAATTAAGTTCTGTCAGTTTAACCCCCTGCGTATTTCCCTAGTAAATTCATTACTTCCCATTTTAAAAGCCATCATCTTGGCTCAAACTCCGTGTGGGCTGACATTATTCCTTCATGGCATTTAGTCTCCTTTTGCCCTCTCCCCTTGGCCCATATAAAACAAAAGAGTATCTTTAAGGGTTGAGATACTCAATAAATCTGATGCCCCACAAATCCAAAATAGACATAGAAAATGTGCATCTTTTACAAAATTCATATCCTCATGTATGAATTAGTTAATAAAAGGAAGTCTCCATTCTCTCCAGAAACGTTACAACTTCTACGCTTCTGAAATTTAGAATTTCCCACACCCATACCAGATTATCATTTTAATCTTAAATGGGCATTTTTTTTTTCAGACAGGGTCTTGTTCTGTTACCCAGGCTGGATGTAGAGGTGTCATCATAACTCACTGTACCCTCAAACTCCTGAGCTCAAGTGATTATAGACACATTTTTAATCTGATAGGCTGCTGCATTGTTTCACTTTAGATTTCTTGGATTTTCATTGTGTTTAGACAACTTTGGATACACTGACTGTATATGCATTGTTATGGGTTAACTATTTGTGCCTTGTTCATTTTCTGTTACTAATGTATTTATGACTATTCCTCTGTATATATTCATTCGTATATTGATTCATTCAATAAGACTTTTTGAATATATGTTATGCTACAGCCACAGTTCTAACCACTGAGAATACATCAACAAGTAAAACAGATAAACCCCTCTGATTTCATGACTTCGTGGAGCTTTCACTCCAGTG